GTATTTTTTGTTGAATTCATACCTAGATATTGCTGCTTTTTGTATATTTTTTTCTTTTGGATAGTTGGGCCTTCTCTTCTTCATTAGAGTAGAGATGAGTGGTTTTGTCAGTGCTTTCTTTATGTGACCTCTGTAATAGGTAATTTTCCCTTAAGTCTGATATACAATATAACTATGTACATAGACATATATGAAACAAGGAAAATTTATGACAAGAGCCAAATAGTGTTTCTGACAAATAATTCACAGAAGCCCAGCGATTTTATTTTGATCCAAATTTTAAAAACTGAGAAAAGAAAGAAAAAAAGCAATGATGTTTGTTTTCCAGAGTTTCCCGGGAAGTTTTTTCAACTTGTTACATTTTTATCCATTACTTTACAGCTACATGGGCTCTGGTCCATTTGTGTCAGGGCCAAGTTCATCTTGTTTTGAGGCCTGTACACTTACACACTTTCTTCTGCCTGGGAATGATTTCTCCTCACATTCTGATTCTCCTTCAAATCTCAGTTTAAGTGTCAACTCCTCTCCAAACCTCCCTGAGTGAAGTGGGCCTTTCCCTCCATTTTCTTTCACTGTACTACTTCATCCCCTGAGCACTCATCACAACCTAATAACATCTATTAACAGCTTTGTCTGTTTCAGACACACAATGTAGATTCTCCAATGCCTACCAGAGTACCTGGCACATACTATGCCTTCAATAAATAATTTTCAAAAAAATGAATTCAGATAAGGCAAATGTAATTTAAACTTTCAGTTAACTTATATTGAATGTATATGCCAGGCACAAGTCATGGTGTATTTTACATACTACATTTGGTTGTCATCTAATTAGCTCTGAAGGTCGCAGATCCATAATTCCAAAGTCCTCTCTAATCCTATAAATTTTCTCCTTCTACCTGAGGGTCTTGTCCCGCCCCCCACATCTTCTCCGCCCCTCACGCTTCTGAGAGCCCAAGCAGGGTTACCCGGCGAAGACTTCCGGGGCCGATGCGCATGCGCGGCCGATTTGCACATGCGCAATACTCGCGCTGCCTCCGTGGTCCCTGCCTGGCTGAGGTGGCAGCAGGGGGCGGGACGCGCAGCGCTATGGCAGAGGGCAGCGGGGAAGTGGTCGCAGTGTCTGCGACCGGGGCTGCCAACGGCCTCAACAATGGGGCAGGCGGGACCTCGGCGACGACCTGCAACCCGCTGTCGCGCAAGCTGCATAAGATCCTGGAGACGCGGCTGGACAACGACAAGGTAACCGGGGCTGGCGGGGCCGGAGTCACAGGCCAGTAACTGTCTTCTGTTACCAATTGTATAGGAGATGTTAGAAGCTCTCAAGGCACTTTCAACCTTTTTTGTTGAAAATAGTCTGCGGACTCGAAGAAATTTACGTGGAGATATTGAACGTAAAAGTTTAGCCATCAATGAAGAATTTGTAAGCATTTTCAAGGAAGTGAAGGAGGTATGTAAACTCTTTTCATTTAGCATATATTGATGATGTTTGATGTTACTTTTCTTCTTTTCAGGAACTTGAAAGCATAAGCGAAGATGTTCAAGCAATGAGCAACTGTTGTCAAGATATGACAAGTCGCCTACAGGTATTATATAATGGCTAGATTTTGGCATAGTTTTTACTTATATTAGATATGTTTATAATTTTAGGCAGCAAAGGAACAGACTCAAGATTTAATAGTAAAAACCACTAAGCTTCAATCTGAAAGGTAAGTTTTTCTTCATACAACCACCTTTTCAATTGATTTTTATTGCTTGTTTTGAAAATTACAGCCAAAAATTAGAGATAAGAGCTCAAGTTGCAGATGCCTTCTTATCCAAGTTCCAACTGACTTCTGATGAAATGAGTCTTCTCCGAGGTACAAGAGAAGGACCCATTACTGAGGTATCCTGGCTTTCTGTTATAATCATTTAAAGATGGACATAAAGTCACATTCTTAATTTTAAAGGATTTTTTCAAGGCACTGGGAAGAGTAAAACAGATTCATAATGATGTCAAAGTTCTCTTGCGTACAAATCAACAAACGGCAGGGTGAGTAACTGCTCACTGAACTAATTGCATTGAGTTTAAATTATAATCATTAATTTTTTTTTAGTTTAGAAATTATGGAACAGATGGCCTTACTTCAAGAAACGGCTTATGAAAGACTTTACCGATGGGCTCAAAGTAAGTGATTTCTTTTATGTTGTCTAGATTCATAACAAAAGTTATAATGTTAATTATTTTTCAGGTGAATGCAGAACATTGACACAAGAATCATGTGACGTATCTCCAGTATTGACACAGGCAATGGAAGCCCTGCAGGACAGACCTGTCTTATATAAGTTGGTGACTTTTTCTTAATTAAAAATGAAAGCAACCATTTTTTATATAACTTGTTTCTTCTAGATATACCTTAGATGAATTTGGAACAGCCAGAAGAAGTACAGTTGTTCGTGGATTTATTGATGCGCTCACAAGAGGGGGCCCCGGAGGTACACCTAGACCAATTGAAATGCATTCTCATGACCCTTTGAGGTATAGTAATCAGACAGCAGAAGAGGAGTTGAGGAAATCTTCATTAACATTTAGTTTTCATTAGGTATGTAGGAGATATGTTGGCTTGGCTCCATCAAGCTACTGCTTCTGAAAAGGAACACCTTGAAGCTCTCTTAAAGCATGTAACTACACAAGGTGGGTCCACCAATTGTATTGCTAATGCCTAAACAAATATTAATTATGTAGTCATTAATTTTAGGTGTTGAAGAAAATATTCAAGAAGTTGTTGGGCATATCACTGAAGGTGTGTGCAGGCCTCTAAAGGTAAAATATTTTGTTTTTACATATGCTATATGAATGTTTACTTTCCTCTCACATATTTTAATAGGTTCGAATTGAGCAAGTAATAGTTGCTGAACCTGGGGCAGTTTTATTATATAAAATTTCTAATCTCCTCAAATTTTATCACCATACAATCAGGTAAGTAGAATGGCAAAATGTGCTTGCTAAATGTTTTGCAACCTGAAATATTCTTTGCTTTTAGTGGTATTGTTGGAAATAGTGCAACTGCATTATTGACTACCATTGAAGAAATGCATTTGCTAAGCAAAAAAATATTCTTCAATAGCTTGAGTCTTCATGCAAGTAAATTAATGGACAAGGTATGTTTGAAAAATGTAATTATTAAATTATGATAAGGAGTGGGTAAATCATCTCTTGTTTTAGGTTGAACTCCCACCACCTGATCTTGGACCAAGTTCTGCACTAAATCAGACACTCATGTTGCTGCGTGAAGTTTTAGCATCTCACGATTCTTCAGTTGTACCATTAGATGCTCGTCAAGCTGATTTTGTGCAGGTATGTTATAAATTCATTTTTAATGATTGTTTAATAAAGAGTTCATTTTATTTTTCATTTGTAGGTTTTATCATGTGTCTTGGATCCTCTCCTACAGATGTGTACTGTATCAGCCAGCAATTTAGGCACAGCTGACATGGCCACTTTCATGGTCAATTCACTATATATGATGAAGACAACATTAGCTCTATTTGAATTCACTGACAGACGTCTGGAAATGCTACAGTTTCAGGTAAATTTTTCTATAAAATGACTATTGACTATTTTTAAAATGTTTTCTTTGTGTTTTATTTTAGATCGAAGCACATTTGGACACACTTATAAATGAGCAAGCCTCTTATGTTTTAACTAGGGTAGGCTTGAGTTACATCTATAACACTGTACAGCAACATAAACCTGAACAGGTAAGTGCATAGATGTTCCTTCCTAATTCTAAGGATCTGCTTTTTTTTTTTTTTTTTTAAATAGGGCTCTTTAGCTAATATGCCCAACCTAGATTCTGTGACACTGAAGGCTGCAATGGTAAGTGTATAATAAAACATTTTAATTTAGATCTTTATATTTTGTATTTCTCTGTTTCATTTAGGTTCAGTTTGATCGTTATCTGTCAGCCCCAGACAACCTATTGATACCACAGCTGAACTTTCTTCTAAGTGCCACAGTGAAGTAAGTATTTTTGGTCCCAAGTAGTTGGTAAACATTGTCTTTGATTGTTGGCATTTGCTCACAGGCGTCCACCCAACGGCCCATGATCATCTTGTAACCAGTGCAGGACCTTGTGCTTCTGGAGCCATTCCAGTTGTGGGAGGTGATGTCTCGGAAAACTCTGCCTTGGGGACTGGCTATAGAAATGTGGCCAGATGGCTTTGTCATCTTCCCCTGTCTACTCTGTGACTCTTCATCTGGTGGAAATGCTGTGAGGGATGAACCAAATGGAAACTCAGATTTACTCTTCAGAATAATGCGGATCATAATACGCACACACACAGCATGTAGAGTTGCTGTGTGGCTTAAATAAGTAAATGTATGCAAAGCACTAAAATGGTGTCTGTCTAAGTGTAAACACCAATTGTGTTGGCTATTATCACTATTGTTGTTCTTATCTCAAATATGTGTTACTTTCTAAATAACTTTAGTGTTCATAGATTGTTAAAAGACAAGATGACCTGAAGAAAAGTAAGCCCTAAAAATCCATTATTAACTTTTTTCTCCACCACTCTTTTCTTCTAAACTTCACTATTCTTTGTGTTTTCACAAAAGTTGCTTACTTCACCTGGCAGAGATAGCATTACGCAGGGGATGATTAAAATATACTCACTTGTACTTGTTGGTTTTAAATTTTATTATTTATGAATAGGTAATAGCATGTACACTGTAAAAATCTCAAAAGGCAAAAAAGGATATACAGTAAACATTAAGTTCCTCTTACCCTGGACCTTAGCCATCAAGTTCTCTTCCCCATAGGCAATCCCTGTTGCCTAATTTCCAATTCCCCTGCATACTTTAAAGATCATCTGTGCATCTGCACTCAGACCACTCACACGTCTAAAACAAATGATAGCACACTACACACAAAGTTCTGTTCCTTTTTATGCTCAATGATATGTTTTGCATCATATTTCACTGCCGTATAAATAATGCTGCCTCGATTTTTAAAATAACTGAACAGTAATACACAGTATGAATTTACTCCAATTTATAATCCAATCCTTAGTTAATGGATATTTTGATTTTGTTGTTAAGAATCATGCAGCAATGATGTACCTGTTAGACATGAGTTATTAATTTCTCTTCGAAGAATCAATATGTCACTACGTTCAATTCTTTGCCTTCTACTTTTAAACTTCACTTCCTCATAAAGCAACCTTTTGCGATCATCTGCTCCACCCTGACTCATTCCAATCACCTGCTCCACCCTGACTCATTCTGATCACCTGCTCTGCCCAGACTCATTCCCATCACCTGCTCCACCCTGACTTATTCCAATTACCTGCTCCACCCTGTCTCATTCTCCACCCTGACTCATTCCATAACCATTTTTCCCACCAAACCAGTCACCCCCTCACCCTCTTTAAATTAGCTAATCGGAATTAGTTTAGCTTGTGTGGTCTAACCTAGCCAATAGATGAATGACACAGCAGCAGGAGCCACGTTCGTCAGGGATAAGAACACCTTCCCCTTCCTTGTCCAGGGGTGTACTCACCATTGCTCCATCTGTGAGGGCGCACCCTTCTATAGAAGTAAATTGCCTTGCTGAGAAGAAAAAAAGAAAATTTTATATTTGAGTGCTATTTATTTTGTGGCACCAAAACTATTTATAACATACCTGATCTTTATTTTAAATTTTTGTTTATTTAAATATTAAATATATTATCCACCTGGTATTAATTTGTTTAAATAAATGTGAGGTAGGGTTCCATTGCTATTTTTTAACCAGGTAGGTTATATTGACTAACCTTCACTTTGAAAGTGATTTGAAATACACTTTTCATTTATTAAATTCTCCCTTGTGTTTAGGCAGTAAGGCATAATATTTGAGAGTGTGGGCTCTGCAGTCCAGCTATCTGGGTTTGAAGTTTATCTCCTTTATTTGCGAGTGGTACAAACTTGAACAAATTATGTAATTTGTTTTTCTCAATTCCCTCATGCACTAAGTGAGGATAAAAATAGCAATAACACCATGAGATTGCTGATAACAAAATGCAAGGTAAAAATTGTGTAAGGCTTAAAATTGTGTAGCCTGGTATACAAGAGGCTCTAAATAACATAAGCTATTATTGCTTTTCTACTTATTATTATTTCTGGCTTTTGTAGTCTTTTTCCCATTGTTGATCTTTCTACTATTCACAAAGCATGAGTCTAGTATCTGTAGATTTATAAACTAATTAATGTAACTTTTCAATATGTTTTAATATCTCATAGATACTGTTCTTCCTCATTACTTTTCTATTTTATAAATTTCTATTTCATCTGCTTCATAAATTTTGCATTCTCATAAACTAAGAATCATCTCCTGTAGTTAAAAAATATTGTTTGTATTTTTGTTGGGAGTAGAGTGAATTAAAATATATTGACTTAAGGAGAACTGACATCTTTATAATATTGAATCTTCCTGTTTGAGATTGGACTTTATGTCCATATTTTAAAGTCTTTGTTTATGACCCTAAGTATAATTTTAACGTTTTTATATTAGGCTTATTTCTAGATACTTTTTGTTAATATATCATCTAACTGGTTGTTCTTCATATATATAATGACTATGAATTTTTTCTCAGTCTTTTTTCTGAATTCTCACATCATTTGTGTTATATTTTTAAGTTGATTCTCTTGAGTTTTTCAGGTAAACAATTATATCACCTATAAAAATAATGTTGCCACCTTAAATTAAGAAAATGTTTTTCTATTGTCTAATTGCATGGACTGTTGCCTCAGGAACAGTATAAGATTGCTTACAAAAGCCTTGCTTTCTTGTTCCAGATTTTAAAAACAAGGCTTTCAATGACAATCTCGCTAGCAAGAAGCTGGTATACTTACATACATACATACAAACAGACAGACACCCACTTTCTATATGTATATCTAGATAGATTTAGATAGACATATATGTGTGATTCCTGTTAAGATGAATCTATTTTTGGTATTTAAGATTTTAAAAATCTAGAATGGGTATTATTATATTGTATTGAAGCTCTTAAGCATCTATGGAAATGAAAGTATGATTCTTCTCTTTCGACTAATTAATATGTGATCCATAGTATTTTAGTAACAGATTTCCTAATATCGAATGATCTAGGCATTGATTCTAGCAGATTATGTCTATGGGTATTTTATTTAAGATTTTGCATCAGTATTAATAAATGACCATGGTCTATGGGTTTGCTTTTTTGTGTGCTATGTTTGCAGAGTGTTTGTAGTTTACAAGAGATTTTTGCAAACTTCTATTTATGACAATATGGTAGATTATATATCTGAAAAAAAAACCTTCTCATTACAGAACATATACAAAACTGCTGAATAAAACGAGGCAACCAACATTTTAAATATATGGTTAATAAGGTTTTATATCTGTTGTGGTGTCATTTTTTGGAAATTTT